TGGGAAGTACAAGGGCTGTCTAAAGATCTTCTTGTTCCCATCCCGCATCCAATTTCGTTCAGTCCCAACTCGGGCTGGCATCATCCACCCACTTTAATGTCAGCCCCAGAATGGCTCTTCGAAGGCTTGGCATAGAGCATCGTCCGCTTCTCCACCTCAGCGGGGCACAGCAACTCACCTCTTTGATCAAACAAACGTCCATCCCCTCAACCTCAGCCTGGCACTGTCACTATCTTTCCTTACAGTCAGGCATCCCTCTTTCTTCCCCAGCTCTACGTGACACTGCTTCAGCTCGCAACCACCTTCTTTCCCTCATCCCCCAAATGCCGTTTGGCAATGCATCCAACTCCCACTCCTCTGGGCAAATCTAGCTCTACCTAAGACCCTCTCTGGACCTAAGGCCCTCTCACTGGTGTCACCCACGGTTCTCCTCTCACCCCACTAGCCTGGCCCATACTACCCCTTCCTCCGCCACCCCGCCAACCCACAGCGATGCCCCTCTCCACTCCGTCAGTCTGGCAATGCCACTTCCCCCACCCCCTCCCACCCCCCAGCAAAGGCTGACCCACAGGCCCCGTTGTCTGCGAGTGTCTGTTCCTCACCCGGCAATCACCGCCCCGATGAGGTATAGCAGCAACAGGCAAAAGGTGCTCAGGTTCTGCGGAGCCATGGTTCCTCTGTCCCGGGTCCTGTTCCACACACTCCTCACAGCCTCCTCCGCCGCCGCGTCGGCTCGCCAGCCCACCCGGCCCTGTGAGGCCGCCTCACACCGGGGGGGCGCGGGGGTCTCCTTGGTCCGCAGAGACAGCTAGCTAGCCCCCTCTTCTGCCGGTCCACTTCCCGGGAGTCCCGAGTCCCGGTGAGAGAAGCCCCCGGTAGGCGAGAGCCAATCGTTGCCCGGGACATCACACGCGGCCGGCGCCTGGAAGCCAATCAGCGCAGTACACTTCACCTCCGAGGCGGCACGGGCAACCAGTTAGGCTTCAGAACTGCAGTCGCAGCTCTTGACCAATTAGAAGCGGAGACGTCAGAGGGTCGCGCCGCTGCAGGAACCCGCTCTGCCTGAGCTACCGCGAGTCGTAGAAAATTACGTAATGATAGGGGGCCGGTCAGAGTGAGGGCACCTGAGGTACACGAAATCCCTCCGGCTTGCCCACTTCCTCGGACTTTCCACCAATCAGGAGCTTCCTCCCCAGCACCAACCAATTGTGGGAGAGAAGTTTTCTCTGTGCTACAAGCCCGGAATTTCATTCATACCCAGCTACGCTCCGAATGAGGGAGCAGAGGTACAGCGGCCGAATGAGCGGGAACAGTTATTCCACGACAGGTGTACATCAGACGCATTGCTTAGGCCTCTTATTTTACGTTCTCCAAGCAACTCCATAAGACAACTGTCTCGGAAAGGCTACAGTGATGACAGACCGACTTAAGTTCGGATTCGGCTTCCACCGCTTCTTAGTGGTGAGACCCCCCACCCCTCCCCTCCTCCCAAGAAATCAGTTTATGAAGAAACTTTGTTTCCTAGGTATGCAAAGAAGCCTTTTCACCCTGATGTCCTTAGAGATAATATGGATCAGTCCAGAGTTCTCCTCTGGGTGAAAGCAGAACCCTTTATAGTGGGTGCCTTGCAGGTCCCCCCTCCATCCAAGTTTAGTCTTCACTATCTCAGGAAGATATCCACCTATGTGCAAATCCGGGCCACAGAAGGAGCTTACCCGCGCCTCTACTGGTCTACATGGAGGCACATCGCTTGTGGGAAGCTGCAGTTGGCCAAGGACCTGGCGTGGCTTTACTTCGAAATATTTGATAGTCTTTCAATGAAGACACCTGAGGAGCGCCTGGAATGGTCTGAGGTTCTGTCCAACTGCATGTCTGAGGAGGAAGTTGAAAAGCAGAGAAATCAGGTACGGATTGATATGTGTGTATACTTAATTACGTCTATTCATCTTTTATTTTCTTCTTGGACAGCTTTCAGTGGACACGCTACAGTTTCTGCTCTTCTTATACATTCAACAGTTGAACAAGGTCTCCCTAAGGACATCTTTGATTGGCGAAGAGTGGCCCAGTCCCAGAAACAAATCTCAGTCTCCTGACCTGACTGAAAAATCTAATTGTCATAATAAGGTACTCCTTATATCTTGATCTCATTCTCTAAAATTAAGAGTGCTTTCTTTTAACTTTTTTTTAGAACTGGAATGATTACAGTCACCAAGCTTTTGTCTATGATCATCTGTCTGATCTCCTCGAGCTGCTTTTAGATCCAAAACAACTCACTGCATCATTTCATTCAACCCATAGTAGTCTAGTGTCTCGAGAAGCTGTTGTGGCGCTCAGCTTCCTTATTGAAGGTACAATAAGTAGAGCCAGGAAGATCTATCCACTTCATGAACTTGCACTGTGGCAACCACTGCATGCAGATAGTGGCTTCTCAAAGATCTCTAAGACTTTCTCTTTCTACAAACTGGAAACCTGGTTGAGGTCCTGTTTGACTGGGAATCCATTTGGTACATCAGCTTGCCTCAAGTCTGGAAAGAAATTGGCTTGGGCTCATCAAGGTATTTTTTAATATTTTAATCTACATTAAATTTGCCTCATCTATTTATATGTTTTCTTAAATAGTTGAAGGGACCACCAAAAGAGCTAAGATTGCTTGTAATACTCATGTGGCCCCTAGGATGCACCGACTGGTAGTGATGAGCCAGGTTTACAAGCAGACACTGGCTAAGAGCTCAGACACTCTGGCGGGGGCACATGTAAAGATTCATCGTTGCAACGAATCTTTTATATATCTGCTCTCTCCCTTACGGTAAGCACAGTTTTCATGGTGTTCTGATGTTCGAGGACTTTACCTCATTTTTTCCTTTTTTCAGATCTGTGACAATTGAGAAGTGCAGGAATAGCATCTTTGTCTTGGGCCCTGTAGGGACTACACTTCACCTCCACAGTTGTGACAATGTTAAAGTCATTGCTGTTTGCCATCGTTTGTCCATCTCTTCTACAACAGGTTGCATCTTTCACGTTCTTACGCCTACACGCCCACTTATTCTCTCTGGGAACCAGACAGTAACTTTTGCCCCTTTTCATACACATTACCCAATGCTAGAGGACCATATGGCCAGGACTGGCCTTGCTACAGTGCCTAACTATTGGGATAATCCAATGGTTGTGTGCAGAGAGAACAGCGACACAAGAGTCTTCCAGCTTTTACCACCTTGTGAATTCTATGTATTTATTATTCCCTTTGAAATGGAAGGGGACACAACAGAGATACCCGGGGGTCTTCCATCTGTATATCAGAAAGCACTGGGTCAAAGAGAACAGAAGATACAGATCTGGCAGAAAACTGTGAAGGAGGCTCATTTGACAAAGTGAGTATTTTTTACAAGTAACAGTTTGTGTTTATATTCTTTTTACTCATAATCGCAATTTTAGGGATCAAAGGAAGCAGTTCCAGGTACTGGTAGAGAACAAGTTTTATGAATGGTTGATTAATACAGGACATCGCCAACAGCTGGACAGCCTTGTACCCCCTGCAGCAGGCTCCAAACAAGCAGCTGGATAAGGATCTTACATGCAGACACTGGTAGGCATTTATACCACTTAAAACAGATTCTTGTGATTAATATTATTTTTTCTTTGATCTTCAGGGCCCTGGAAATACAAGGATAAATGGAGGATGGTGCTCATCTTGAAACTTGAAACTAAATTGGGAAGGTGCTATTGCTGCTTAAGAGACATTGGGACTTTTCTGTCTTTTTTTTTTTTTTTTTTTGAGGCAGAGTCTTGTTCTGTCGCCCAGGCTGGAGTGCAGTGGCGCGATCTCGGCTCACTGCAAGCTCTGCCTCCCGGGTTCACGCCATTCTCCTGCCTCAGCCTCCTGAGTAGCTGGGACTACAGGCGCCCGCCACCACGCCCGGCCAATTTTTTTTGTATTTTTAGTAGAGACGGGGTTTCACCGTGTTAGTCAGGATGGTCTCGATTTCCTGACCTCGTGATCCGCCCATCTCGGCCTCCCAAAGTGCTGGGATTACAGGCGTGAGCCACCGTGCCCAGCCTTCTGTTCTATTTAAGAACTTTGATTTCCATTCCATTTTCATTTATTACTGTTTAGGCCGAATTTTCGCTAAACTTCTGACTTTCATATAAACATATTGCTTATAGAACATCAGAAGACTCGTCTTTGTGATGCCCAAATGAAAAAGTTGGTGAAGGTAGTACCATTGTATGTATGTTAATATTAAAGCAACTGAGTGTAGATTTGCAACTATAGTGTGTATCTTCATTTGTGTGATGAAAGAGTTTTATTCTTTCTAGAGTTAAATAAGAGTTTTATAGTTCTTTGTAACTATTTAAAAGGAAATTGCTACTCCTTTTAAAAAATAATTGGAAAGGAAGTATGATTTGTTGGTATATAGACATAGAAATAGTTTTATACTATATTTTAGTCCTTAAAGTATGGAACTTAATGAAATTGTTTAAAAAAATCTTTATTTTTCACTTCCTGCTTCAAATTTTCAATAAACAAACTCTAAAGAATAATTTCCTTTTTTTGTAAAAGATAAATCTTT